GATCTCACACTGCACGGATTTGGAAACTACTGCATGTGCACGATTCTCAGCCTAGTTCCCTGCAGGTGAGGGATTTTTTTTTTTTTCCAGAAAGAAAACTGTTAGCTCTGCCCTGAAGATGAGTCCCACAGAGGTTTTGCAGGGTGGAGTTACCGAGAAATTGACTTCGGGGTGAGTAAAACTAAGATCCGGGGAAGGCTGCAGCCACTTTTCCAGGGTAAGGGGCGGTGTCATTTGCTTCCTCATGCGGCAACGACGAAAGTGATTATAAGCCACAGAACGTGGCGCCAGGGTTCACTAGTATAAACCATTTCAGGAGACGAAGCTCCGACCTCCCAGGCACCAAGATCTTTACCAACAACCCGGGATGCTCACTGCAGGAGGGAGCGGGTGAGGAGGACACAGGGATTCGAGGGCGGGACAGACAGGGAGAGGACACAGGTTCCAGAGACTTCTGTTTTAAGGCTCTCGAGGATCCCTGAGAGTGCCCTTGAGGGCTCCAAGCGCGGGGAGCGAGGGCCTGGAAGTGGCGGTTACAGTCCCGGGTCCCGCGCCCTTTCCCGCTCCACTGCTCAGCCAGTTCGGGCGCGCCCAGGGCACCCGCCTCGCGCACCCTTAAGCCCACGCGGGTCTCGGCTCAGACTGTCGCGCCCCACCCGGCCCGCGCCACATCCCACCGGCCCATCCAGTAACGGTTTCTGGACCCGCGGCCTCTCCCCTGCCCCCTACTTCCCAGCTCACGAGAGCCGCAGCGCTGCGCCGTTTGGAGAGGGGTCATCCGCCCCGGAACCGACGTGAGCGCGGGGCCGGCCCGTGGAGGCGGCTGAGGGATCCCCCACTTCCAGCCCGCCCGCTCGGAGCCGAACCCCGAACTCCGTCCCACTGATCCGCGCCCCCAGCCCACCCCGCGCCCGCGCCCCGTCACCCCCGCCGCGCCGCTCCTCCCTCCCGCCCCCTCGCTTCTCCGGCCCCCCCTTCCGCGGCGCGGCTCTCACGCGCAGCCGAATTCGGCGCCGCCTCCATCAGAGCCGAGCCGGCGGCTCCACCGAACGGCCGCGCCTGCCGCCGCCGCAGCTGCAGAACCTTCCGCATCCCCTCCCCGTCCCGCCCCCTAGCCCCAGGCGTCCGGGCCCCCTCCCTCCTTTTCCCCTCTCCCTCCCGCCCCCTCCGCGCTCTCTTTCCCTGCAGCCAGAGCCCGGCCCGCCAGCCGGGCCGGCAGGAGGGCGGCGGCGGCACAACCATGAGCTTTGAGGGCGGCCACGGCGGCAGTCGGTGTCGCGGGGCGGAGAGCGGGGACGCCGAGCCTCCCCCGCAACCTCCCCCGCCGCCGCCGCCGACGCCGCCGCCGGGAGAGCCGGCCCCGGTCCCCGCGGCCCCGCGCTACCTGCCGCCGCTGCCCGCGTCCCCCGAGACCCCCGAGCGCGCCGCGGGGCCAAGCGAGCCGCTAGGGGAGGTGGCCCCGCGGTGCAGGGGAGCGGACGAGCTGCCGCCTCCGCCCCTGCCCCTGCAGCCCGCCGGCCAGGAAGTGGCGGCGGCCGGCGACTCCGGGGAAGGTCCGAGGCGCCTCCCGGAGGCGGCAGCAGCGAAAGGCGGCCCCGGGGAGTCTGAGGCCGGCGCGGGCGGCGAGCGCGAGCGGCGGGGCGCCGGAGACCAGCCCGAGACGCGCTCGGTGTGCAGCAGCCGCAGCAGCAGCAGTGGCGGCGGCGACCAGCGCGCTGGGCACCAGCACCAGCACCACCAGCCCATCTGCAAGATCTGCTTCCAGGGCGCGGAGCAGGTAAGGCCCGGCGAGACCCCGAGGCAGCCGGTCAGATATTCACACTGAGCTGTTTTCTTTTTAGGGTGAGTTGTTGAACCCCTGCCGATGTGATGGGTCAGTTCGGTATACACATCAGCTGTGCCTGCTAAAATGGATCAGTGAGAGAGGTTCCTGGACCTGTGAACTTTGCTGTTATAGATACCATGTTATAGCCATTAAAATGAAACAACCTTGCCAGGTAAGCAGTTTCAACATTTATTTTTCCTGAAATCCTTTCTTACATGCCTCTGTTTTTCTTTTAGTGGCAGAGCATTTCTATAACACTGGTTGAGAAAGTTCAGATGATTGCTGTAATCCTAGGATCCCTGTTCTTAATAGCCAGTGTGACTTGGCTCCTCTGGTCAGCCTTCAGCCCCTATGCAGTGTGGCAGAGGAAGGACATCCTTTTTCAGATCTGCTATGGAATGTATGGTTTTATGGATCTAGTGTGCATAGGTAAGACCATGACCTTCAACGTTAACACACTGTCTTTTTGGTTTTTTATTTTCTCAAATTTTAGGTCTCATTGTTCATGAAGGAGCTGCAGTTTACAGAGTGTTTAAGCGCTGGCGAGCTGTGAATTTGCACTGGGATGTGTTAAATTATGACAAAGCCACAGACATCGAAGAAAGCAGCCGGGGAGAGTCTTCCACAAGTAGGACTTTGTGGTTGCCATTGACAGCTCTGCGGAACAGAAACTTGGTCCACCCAACTCAGTTAACCTCACCAAGGTTTCAGTGTGGCTATGTGTTATTGCACCTGTTCAATCGGATGAGGCCCCATGAAGACTTATCAGAAGATAACAGCTCGGGGGAGGTTGTGATGAGAGTGACTTCAGTGTGACAAAAGCATAAGATGATGCAGTGTGGACCACCCTGCACATTTTGCAATGTAATTGCAGTGAATGGCAAAACCATAGCACTTCTAAAAACACATCTATGAACTTTTTAAAATTTATGCTTTTTATATGAACATTTGAATTGCAAATACATTTTTCTGAGAAAAAGAGTCCTCTTGTTCTTCGTTGTCTGGTTTGTCACATCTTTTATAAGTTGGTACTTGAAATCATTATACATATAATTTAACTATACTTGGTTAAAAGAATAATGAAAGTTATCCTTAAGGCCAAAACTATTTTTTCTTGCTTGTTTTAAATATATTTTTATGAAAGCTTTCGCTCTGTGTGTAATTTTTCAGACCTGTTACA